TTTTCCCCTTGAACTTTGCATTTGGAGAACTGCACACACTGATAAAAGGGAAATCCATTGGAAGCAATTTGGATTTACATTTTGTGCTTGGAAATGCTATCATAAAATTTATCTTTTTTCTAAGTCCTCCTATTCTCATCAGCTGAAGCACGTACAGGATTTTTAAAGTGTTTGGATGTGTGATTCCAACACAAAGTTAATTATTTTCACGGCTTAGAAGGACAAAGGATAGAGTGGTGTGGTGTGAGGAGGTGCTAGTATTGTCACCTACAAATGCATTGCCTTTTACTTCTGGTGAGCACATTACTTGGTGTCTTCAAAGCATTCTTGCCTAATTCCTAGCTGGAGACATTTTTTCTTGAGTTATTCTTGGAGGGAAGGTTTTTTTTGTGTGCCAGGTCATGGGTATTTTGGTATTGATTTCCTTGCTTTCATGTGTTTGCTTGTTCAGTTCACTGCATGTTGCTTCTGGATATTAATAAAATACTTGTGCTGCGCCTGTCCACATCTTACCCCCAACCTTATTCAAAGAGTAGACCCTGTTCTTTAGGGTGAAAGGAAGTTTGACAGGTACTTATTTGTTCAAAAAATAAATACTTGAAGATGAGAACTGTGTAATTCAGGAAGTTATTTGCTAGACCTTCACATAGACAAATTTTAACAAAGACCACACCAGGAAAAATGGAGAAAATTCTACTAGGAACCAATAGATCCTGATTAGAATGTTTTAGGATCACTTAGTAGGAAATTAAGCATTTGCCCAAGATGAGGAAGCGAAGTCTTACCTTTGGGTTCAGCTTGGTTGGAGCACAAAAGGAGCTGTAGGCCCAGGTGAGACAACTGTGTCAGAAGTAATAAAGCCCAGGATTTGTGGAGAGAGCTTAGCCGCCACAGAGCCCAGCTGGGGAAGGCCAAACTCACTCTTAAGTTCTCGTCTGAGCAGTTGAACCAGAACACACGCTAAGGCCTCCAAATTTTGGAATTCTTCTTTTTCCTGTTCAGATTTAAGAAGGTAATGCCATTATTCTTCAGTTTTGCTCATGTCAGCTGAGTGTTTCTCTTTTGAACTGGGAAATGCCAGAGGCTGGGGGGTGGGAGCCGATGTCCTCTAAGGGAAAATTCTCCCCGTTAACACTGCAAATGTGCCTTAACATTGTACTTATTCCTCCAAAAATAATTGTTCAGTGGCACAATGTGGGATACTTGAAAGATGTTTGCTGCACAAAGGTTCCAATACTTACCTGCAGATTAAGAAATGAGTTTCTAAACCATCTCATTTCTATTGCTAATGAAAAGCTTTGGAAGGCACCTGTGAATTAGAGCTCCAGCTGCTATCATGGTAGGGAAGTTAGGCCTTGAAAGGATACGTGGATTAGCCTGTCAGAAAAGCAAACAGTAGCATCAGCACAAGTAGAAAATAGACAAGGTTGTTAAAGCTAACAGGAAAGTAGGCTAAAGCATTGCTGTAATTTTATAGTGGAAATTTGCTGGGAAGGAGTGACTGGTTGGATGGGAGAAGGAAAAGAAGAGAAGCAGGAAAATAATTGACTAGCCAAATTGAAGAAGTCTGTCCACTGGGGAAGATCCTACAGGAAGAAGTAAGGCATTGCTTTTAAGAAAGCGATTATAGCAAGTAGAAAAAGACCTTGTAATTTGGTACCTAACACATGTGAAATATGAAGACCAGTGCTCAGGTACACATTCTTTGGCCAGTTCCTATTGTAAAAAATAGAATTGGGTTTGGAGGACAATTTATGTGACTTTGGGGTTACAATTACAGCCTTTCTGATAAAGGACAGATGGAAACTCAAGGGAACTGGTTAAGTAGGCCTAGGTGGAGATTTTCCTGGAAAACGAACGAAGTAGAGAATAGAGCACAGCAGAAAACAGCTGCATTATTAATGGACAGAAAATGTGATAGTCCTCTCTGAAGTGATCCATAGAGCTTCTCTACCTACACCCTGGGTGTTAGAAGAAATGAAGAACAAAGACATGCCTTTTCAGAGGGGAAAGGAATGGACTATGACTACTACCTGGCGTCAGTTTGGGTTTCAGCCATTGACTTGAGCCAAGCGTCACAGGCTGGTCTGTCCTTCCAGTCCCAGCATTTTAAAATCCAAAATAAGGCCACTGTGGTCCAGAATGTTTAGCCATTCTAATCCCTAATTACATCATCCCTCTGTGTTATGACTAATTAGTCAGCAATTGAGCACCAATCATTCAACCCAGATTGCCATGGGCCTGATGGAGGGTCCTTCGTTTGGGGTACAATTTGAATGCTGGGTTATAGCTGAAGATGACCAAAGATAGATACCAGCTACAAGTACTTATCACCCAGAATCTTTTCTCTTCAGTGGTTTCTATCTTAAATAGTCTTCTCTGAAGACTAATTAGTATTTGATAACAATAAGTGAGAAGGGAGTCTTTGTAGAAGAGACCATTTTCTTTTTTCTTTTCTTTTTGGAGACAGTTTTGCTCTGTCTCCCAGGCTGGAGTGCAGTGGCACGATCTCCACTTAAGCAACTGCTGCCTCCCAGGTTCAAGCAATTCTCCTGACTCAGCCTCCCAAGTAGCTGGGACTACAGGCACAAGCCACCATGCCCAGCTAATTTCTTGTATTTTAGTAGAGACGGGGTTTCACTGTGTTGTCCAGGCTGGTCTCGAACTCCTGAGCTCAGGCAATCTGCCTGCCTCGGCCTTCCAAAGTGCTACGACTACAGGCATGAGCCACCATGCCCGGCCTCAGAAAAGACCATTTTAATTTAAATATCGGAGTTCAGTTGCAAGAACTTCCCCCCTTTCTGCTGTCAATTGAATATTGTCTGTTCTAATACTGGGTAAGAACAATAGAAAATAAATATGATTGCTTCATCAAAAAAATCTGCCAACTCTATAGAGTGGGAATACCACATAGGACCTTAAAAAATGCTGTCTTCCCTCGTGGACTGACTCATAGTTAATACTGGACAACGGTTTTTATTTTTTTTTAACATTTAATATGAACCAGGGACTGTTCATACGGTAGAGGAAACTGAGGTTTAGGGAGGTAAAGTAATTTAGCCAAAGTCATGAGGCTGCAAAGTGGGGGAGCCAGGATTCACATGGAGTGGGGACTGCCTCCAGAGGCCTGGCTCTCAGCTGATGGGACCCGGCCTTGGTTATTACTTAGTCTGCTAATAGCTTATGTTCTTGATGGTTTATCTCTTCCAGTTGCTTATGCCAGGAGTATATCCTTGGAGTTCTAGAAGGAAATCTGAGAATAATGGAAAATTAATTGTAATATATTATTTGATATGAGAGATATAACTTATTGCAATAGCTTGAGGAAGTGTGTTTAACTTAAGAGCGCCCTTTTCTGAATTGTAGAGGAGATGATAGGGAAAAAAAGCAAGACACCATGTAGGGGACACTTTAGGAAATAAACATTTTAAAATTATATCAAACTCAGAAAAAAAGGAGCCACCTACCTGTTATGGCAGGAAGATATGCTGGTGACTTTTTTTTTTTGTAGAAAAGGTGTTGTACTTTTTTTCTTCATAGGGCCCCTTTTGAAGCCTCAGTGCCCTGTATTGGCTCTGGTTACTATCAGCCTGAGAAATGTTCTCAAAAGCTACGCAGATGTTTGAAAATTAGTTCTATTCTTTAATGGTCATTTTTGGAACATGGTGCAGATTCTCTTAAAAGTGTGGGTGCCGATACCCCCTCCACCCCTTTTTGTGATCACCATGTGCTCTATTTAGATCATGGAGATGTGATGAGTGCTTTGGTTTTATTTGCCTGTCTCTGAAACATCACAAGATAGTAAGGAAGTTCATGGATGAGCACAAATGTCCCTAATAGAGTGACACACTGTGCTAAGGGAGATGGAGCAGATCCAGATATCCCTACGGTATCCGAGAGAGTAGCTTTTCTGCAAATGGTGGTTGGACATTAGTTGCTGAATAGACTCTTCAGCCCCCAAGAAACTAGTGGTGGTTTTATAAAATCCTAACATTGCTATGGATCTATCCAGTTGATCTCTGGTCTCCAGACAGACCCATAATCAAAACCTTCGTAGAAGGATAAACACATGTCCTGTTTATAAAGTGTACTAGAGAAGGCCACAGAGTCATCCATTTTTACTTCTCATCCATATCATTATCTACCAAATTTATAAAAACCGTTATTTTCTTAGATAAAGGACTAAAATAGAAAAAAGGCTTAGAAAAAATATATAAAGTGAACAATTGAACTGTGTAGTTAAAGAGAGTAAAATGGAACTGAAGCGTGTTGTTCTCTGGGCAGAATTTCTAATTTAGAGGAATAGGGACTCCATTCAGCCTTGGACAGCGTAAACTGTGACCCTAGGCAGTAGGGCCTAGCATTCTAGGATAATCCCTCAGAGAGCAGCCTGTCTCAAAGACCAGTTCTCAATGGGTTTCTTCAGTTTTCCTTTTAATTCTTTGAGGAAACCTACCCAGGCTACCCTCAGGAACTGCTTTGCAGGAAACAAGGTGAACTGGGTCAACATATCTTTGTGGATACAGTGAGAACTGGGAATTTGCGAACACATTCAATTTGAGGGGCTCCATAGGAGAGGAAGCTTGGGATATGTTCTAAGGAGGTAAACGTAGAAAGTTTATGTATGCAGGCCTGGCAAAGGAATCATTCATTCTCTTGAAAAGAAAACCACATTTTCAAAGACAGATTCTATGATAATTTAAAAAGTACACTGTATAGATCACATAAAATAGCACGTATTTAAGGAGGTGGAATTGTATCCTTCCACTTGTGTGGAAGTTTTTGTCATTCATTCCATCTTCTCCCGTGGCTTTGCCTCCAATTAGCAATTTTGCAGGCCTGAGAACTGAAGTGGTGTTGAAGAACAGATGTCAGCTGTTTGTGAAATTCATCCCTGCCCCATGGTTGACTCAGTGTTTCAGAATACCTCACCCATTCTTTTCTGACCAGTGGCTGTAGCTTGTTAATAATGAATGAACATCACCCATAGGTCCTGAAATTAACAAGTGTTAAATGTTAGGTGATTATTAGGGGAAAACAAGATAATCTAGTCAGTGGGCTTAATTAGGTGGTGATTGCCCAATTGCTGCTTCATGATAATTATATTCATAACCCCATTTCTAGACATCAACTACAATTATCAAAATTGACCCCAGCATAGGTAAGTGTTAGGAATCTTATTTGAAGCAGCTTCTCAACGGTAAATATCTGATGTTTCCAATGTGCTTCTGCCTGTTCTTTCTTCCCCTCTTGCCCCCTTTCCATGATCTTTCCCCCATCTTAGTAGAAAGGTCGTGGCAATATTATTTTGTCTGTGACCATGCACATATTGTATAGCTTGTGTTGGTGTCTACAGAAAAAGAAATTCTTAAGTTTTTAGGGGTCAAGTATAACTGCAAAGCTTTCATAAATCAGCAATAGGAATCTTGAAGGATAAAAATCCCAAATTGGCTGGATTGTTATTTACCTCAGCACATGAAACCTGTTAAGTCGATTGAATATGATTCATTTGAATAGATCTTTTACTTTATAAGGCATAATCTTAAAACGAAAAAGAGAGTCATCTGTGTTTAAGATAATGCCTTAGCAACATGATCACTAAGATTTGAGGGAACTGTTAATCGAGAACTTTTAACTTTATATCACCCCTTCCTTTCCTCCAAATTATGAAATTTGCTGCCAGTGTATTCTAGTATAAAAAAGAACGTGTCATTACTAGGGACGTTGTTTACTGTTTATCTCCCAAATGAAGTCAATGATTTCCAGGAAATACTAACAACAACCTGTATCAGAAGTGATACAGTGTGGGTATGTCAGTGTGACACTGTGAATCACTGGGCCAGATTGTCATTTGGCAGGCTTCCCTTTCTGACATGCAGTTATATGGGAAAATAATGCACTTGAAACTTGCACACCATGGCTGAACTTCAGAGCAACTAAGAACAACTAGGAACTCAGCTACTGTATATATTGCTTTATATGTGTATATATGTATATGTATGTATATGTACACACATGTATCTCTATACATAGAGAAAGATAGATAGATAGATACTCTCTAGGCACTTATTTTTCTCTAAAACATCAAGAGTGCAAATAGTCATCTCTTAGAATTTCTGGGGTGAAAATGCAGTTCTCTGTGCAGGGGTCTCTGTTAAGAAAGTGATGTGTAGTAGGTGGAATATACTCTTTGGGGCCACACAAGCTGAGGCTGAAATTTGTCTCTGTCCATTACTAGCTGTGGGACCTTGAGTAAGTCATTTATCCTTTCTGTCCCCATGATTTCCTACCCAGTAAAATAGAAATTATTATAATTTGAATCTGTAGAACTAACATAAGGATTAAAAAATAATATGTGTCTAAGAGTCCTGGCTCATAATGGCCAGGAAGGAAGAAAGTGATAGTTTCTTCCTTCCTCACTGATAGAGAAACTGAGGCAGAGATCTTCTCCAGGGCTTTGCCCCATTTATCTATGGTCAGTATATTAGGTATTTTGTTCTTGGTCTTAAAGTCAGCTTTTGGAATCCTGCTTGTTTAATTTTGTGCTGTGTGTCCCTTTACTGATGAGTAGTCTTTGCTGCAGTTGTCCATTCCCAGCTAGACTTTATTACATCTTCAACTGATGTTCTGTGGATGAAGCAGCACTCTGTATTGCTGTGTGTGCATTCAGTAGGAGCTTGTAAACTACCCGAGAATGATGCCATTTCCTCTTGGAAAAAGTACATTTATATGGTAACAACGCCTTCAACCTGACCTTGCAGAGCTATTCCCTGGAGTGTTGTAGGGGAACAATTTTTAATAAACATGAAGTTTTCTGAGCTTTTCAGAAGAAAGATGTTATTACTGTTCCTATTGTTTGGCATCATTCTGGCAAAAATGATATGTCGAAGAAAATTGTCCTTATTGCAGAGAAAATATTGGCTGTGCTGTTTATATAAATGTTGTCTGCCTCACTGTTGCTCTACTCACATACATATCTCTTAGCCAGTTTGAGGACTGCCCCATAGCCTGGCTTAGAAATGCTTTGGTTTTCTCTGTGCAAATGTTTATTTCAATAGTCCACATCTACTTGGTCTTACTAATGTACTATAATATCAGATGCTTTGAGACCTCACGGGTAAGGAGACTAATTTTAGAGTGTTTTAAGGGTAGATGATATTTTAAAATGTAGAAAACGTGGAATGGTGTTGGTAGGGCCTAACCAGACTTACCTTATTGGGTCTGGCCAAAAGGACATTCATTGGTAGCTTTATTGGTGGTGGTGGTGGTGTGGTGGTGGTGGTGTGAATGTTAGTGGGAAAGATGAAGAACATGTAAGTGGTTCTTTGGTAAAACCATATAGTGATTTTTCACCTGTACAAGCAAACTACTCATGATTTTTTTTTTTTTTTTTTTTTTTTTTACATTTGGGAAATTTCCAGAGAAATAAATATGTCATTGGAATGTTGTTGTTATTATTATTATTATCATTATTATTACTATTTTTGAGATAAGATCTTGCGCTGTTGCCCAGGCTGGAGTGCAGTGGCATGATCTCAAGCACACTGTAAGCCCGGCCTCCTGGGTTCAAGTGATTCCTCCACCTCAGCCTCCCGAGTAGCTGGGACTACAGGCATGCACCACCATGCCTGGCTAATTTTTAGTAGAGATGGGGTTTCAGCATGTTGGCCACGCTGGTCTTGAACAGGAGTTCAAGTGATCTGCCCACCTCGGCCTCCCAAAGTGTTGGGCTTGCAGGTGTAAGCCACTGCGTCCAGCCAGAATGTTACTATTTTTTAATTATAAATAAACTTTAGAGTTGCCACTCTAACTTTGTCCAGAGCTATTTGAGGAGGAAAGAAAAACCTTGTGTTTATTTACTGGTGTTCAAATCTCTAGGATTCTCCTAAATGAGAGATTTTTGGTCTTCAAAGGGTAGAACTCAAAACTAAAGGAGTAGAGATGTAGCTGTGGCTGTGGCAGTGGTTATTAGTACAGAATGCCCTCAATACAGTAAGAAATATGGGATGAAAGAGTAGGAGCTGAACCCCAGACTCCCTAGGACCCCTAAAAGACTGGGAGTGGGAAGGTTGTCCAGTTGTTTACTTCCTTAAGAGATGTATTTGGGAATGCTACTGTCACATGTGTTCAGTTCGTGACATGTAGGATCCTTGCTTATTTGTGACTACAGAGTAGTGGGAAAGTGATTGGCTGTGGGGTATGACCTGAATTCACTCCCCTGCCTGCCACTTCCTAGCTTTGTGAACCTGGGTCAAGCTCATAATGCTCCTCTGCTCCAGTTTCTTATCTTTAAAGTGGAATTCTCTTTCTGGTGAAGCCTGAGAGGCATAATGTATGTAAAGCATTCAGCACCCTGCCAGGGGCCCAATAAATGGCCATCTCTACCGTTCATTTGCAATGATCAATTAGGGGCCACCCAATGCCTCTGGTACAGATGGCATGCTCTTGCCATTCATCCAATGCCTGGTTTTGCATGCTTAGTTAGCAGTTGTGGGATGATAGAGTTGGAAATAATTTAGTGTCTTCATGTGTTTTATAGAAGCTGTTTATTTAAGGAATATGTGCCCATACGTCTATTCATTCATTGAACACTTACTGAGCTCCTCCTTTTGAGTGAGTACTAAGCACGGCTACAGTATGCCTAGGTGGTCAAACCCAGGGGATATGAGATCTCTCTATCACAGTTGTGTTAGGCTCTTTGTTTTGGTAATTGAGTGATTATGATGGAGATAGGTGTCCTCAGCCACATTCAAATAGCCTGGAGCCAGGGGATGGTGAAGAGTGGCTTAGGCTGTGGGTAGTGGATTCCTGTTTAGATGCATTCATTTCTACGTCTTTGTGTGTATATATTTACAATATAATCTGCTAACCATATAGTCAGTGCTGCTGTGGTTCGTAATCTGGCAGATGATTTAAATATTTACTCCAAAATATCTTGTTCTCTGTTGGTGTGAAGTAGAGTTTCCAGTTATTTTTAGGTCATTTTCATCTTAGCAACCCTGTTGGAGATGAACCAGACATGCTGCTGTAAACTGTCCCCACATTTGGATAGAATTTAATAAAGTAAAGTTTAATGGTTTGGTCCCAAGAGGCAAACAGACCATCTGGTTAGCAGAAGGTTAGGTCAAGTATTGCATGGCTGCTGAGAGGGCCACAAACCAGCCCTGACGCACTGGTAATGTGTCCAGTTGCTGAATGCATTAAGCATTGAAATGGTGCTTTCAGGTCTGCCGAGCCAGCAGTTCTGTTACCACCGCTGTGACGCAGGAGATAATTCAGCTGGGCAAGCAGCAGCATGGGGGTGGATCTACAGTACAGGATGTGTAATGTCAACATGAAGGATTGGAGCTGGCAGAAGGAAGGGAAGCAGTCATTTCATGCCAGTGCAGGAAGCCTAGAGAGATGCTTTCCACCCCCCCCCCCACCCCCCACCTTGTCTCTTGTCCTCTTCTGGAGCTTTCACATTATGTGTTAAATGATTACCTTGTGCATGGTCCATGGCAAAACTTCAGCTGATTTTTCTGCCTCTTTTGGAACCTGTCAGCATAAACAGAGTAAACCACATTCCACACACATGTAGGGCGGGCAAAGGAAAGAGTTTACTGCACAGACTGGGAGGAGGAGAAAGGGCTTCATTAGGCAGGAGCATCTTTGTGCTTGAGATGGAATCCCATTGTATGTCCCTTTGTGCTCAGATTTGAGACCGGCCATCCATTCAAAGCCTGCAATCATCTCGGAACATTGTGCTGCAGCTGTAGTTGGTAGAAGCCTGCAGAATGGTTCCAGTGATTCTGCAGAAGCTTAGCAATTATATAATTGCTATGTAACTGGAGAGAGCCATCAGGATTGTCTAGTTCCCCTGGAAAGAAAGCTTCTACAATTTGAGGGGTAGATTGTTTTCCCTTGTTAAACCTGAAAGCTGATGAGCAAGTACATCATACCACTAGGCTGAAACCAGGTCCTCTCACTGGCATGAGAGGGGAAGAAATTCACAAGTACACTTGGCTGGATATTCAGTGGACTTCACAGCTGTGTTAAAGGGAGAGAGAGCAACTCACTGACTCTTGGAATCGTGGATCCTTGTAGCAGTTGAACATGATAGTTGAATTGTTTCTAATATCTGAGACTGTGTTCTATATGCATTCAAGGCATGGAGTATTCCAGAGCTTTCCTAGGAATGGGACAAACAGAGTTGCTCGTAACCACCAAGAGCCCTCTCAATTTCTGCCGCCCGCTCAGGAGGATTTTCACAGCCTCTCTTGAATGAATACTTGCCTCAGATGCTGATCAGTGGAAGCACTGCAAAGCCTGACTCTTCAGATATTCCCGAATGCTGAAATCTTCTCTGCATCAGCTCATGATTCTGTCTGGGCCTGTGCAGTCCAGGAGCTGGGACAGACTGAACAGTTTGCCTGTGAGAACTTAACAGTGCAGAAATGAATTCCTTCTTTCAGCTACCTTACCACTTGTTTTCCATAGTTGAGAAAACTTTGAAGTGGTGTTGGCTAAATGTAGGTACGAGGGCTGCATTAAACCAGTGAGAAGTCCAAGGCTCCATTTCATCCCGTGTAAAACACTCATCTAAAATTAGCCACATCTCCTAACCCAAGTGTGGACTTTGTGTTTGTTTATGTTAAGTAGCTCTAAATTTCAGTGATCCTGCCTTTCTGGTGTCAGTTTTGTGGAGCTGCTAGAATAGAAAGAGTGGTTGTTGGGATATATTTTTATTAATGGTTTAAGTTGGGCCTTTTATAACTGATACTCACCTATATTTCTCTATTTAAATGTGTTTGTAGTCAGAACTTCAGTATAAGGGAAAAGTAAAACATTTTGGTTCCTTTGTGAATTAAAAAGGAATGTCTAGTAGGCAGTGTGGGGACCTGGACTCCCAAGATGGATTGGGTCCACACATTCCTAGACCTTTGACCTTTATACCTGTACGTTACTCTGTACCTCGTGGGTTTAACTCTGAGGTTGATAGATACAAATAGTTTCTTTAAGAATTCTGATTCCTACAAAACAATATTGGCAGGTTTTCAAGGAGCCAGCCTGTCTCAGCACTGAGCTTTTATTTTGTAACAATTTGGAGGGGTATAGGATCACCCATGGTGACCCTTTCCTGCGTCATTCCAGGCAGGCCTTGGCATGCTTCGCCAGATGAGTAAGGACGAGGACAGTTGGCAGGAGGACCTGCTGAGTTCATCTTGCTTCGTATCTTAGGAACTGGCTTGACCCTGCTCCATCATCAGTGTTTGGGCCCTCTGAGAAACTCTAGACCATCTTTTCAAACACTAGGCTTGGAGATTATTATGTTGGGAGCAGCAGCGTGCCCTCATATGAGGGAGGAGCACTTGATTCTAGCGCAGAGGACACATCGAAGGGGGACCCTTTTCTGTCAGTATTGGTAGGCCTGTGAGGACCTTGGTGGTGAGGGCCATGGTGTATAGTGGAAAGATCGTAGACCTCAGAGTCAGTGAGTAACTGGGTGACCTTGAGGGAATGATTTAATCTTTGGTCCCCAATTTCCCTATCTGGAAAAAAAATCCACTTTGTAAAGTTCTTTTGAGGAATAAAGGAAATCATGAAAAGAAATCTCTGGTGCAGAGCTTGACATATAGTAGACACACAAAAAATCCTAATTTTCTTTCCTCCCATCTTTGAGTTTGTATTAAACACTTTCTATAGGTAGAGCACTGTTAAACAGTGACTATCTGATTAGAAGTCAGAATATACCTGAGTTTTACATGAAATCCCAATTGAGGGCTCCTTGAAGCTTGTACTGGTAAAATTGACAAACATATACCTTCTTGGCTAAAGAGGCTGAGCAATATTTTTTATTATATGGTGGCTTTTCAAAGCCAGTGTGCTCCCCTATGAAACATGACTCCAAAATCTGGTAAAAGGGAAGCAAAGTACCTTACCCTCTGTTTGTGCTATCTTGAACATTCTATAATAGATTATATATTAAATTCCTTAGATGAAGTTCTGGTTTTTTGTTTTGACTATTGCTACACGACTAACTCCTCTATAGTAAACCTGAAATTTTCCAGGAATAGCACAGATGTAAGCTATTTGATTATCTAGAATCCAAATGTCTTAACAGTTTTAATGTCTTACAAGCCTTTTTTCTATCACCTCTAGTCCAGTGTGCAACTCTTCATGTTGGTGTGCAGGCAGCCTTATTGACTGGTTTCAGGGAAAAAGATCTTATTCAGTTAAAATTTAGCTGATCAACTTTGAAGGCCAACCACTGATTTGTTTCATAATGAGTTCCTGAACAGGACTAGACTAGAAGCTACAGAAAGGCAGGCTGAGTCTCCCTTGCTCACTAGTGCCTTGAGCAATGCCTAAAACAGATGTACACAGTCAAAATGTATGGAGTCTGTAAACCAAACCTAGCATTTTTAAAAATGTCATATTGCTCCTAAATATCTGTTCCTTAAAAGTGCCTACATATCTGAAACAGAATAGTCTCTTAGTTGCTTCTGAGCAGTCATTTCTGCCTGAAACATCGCTAGATTTATAGCATTCAATTAAAAAATGAAAGTTAATGTAAGTTCTCAATCAAAGAAAACTACCCATCTCTACAATCCATATTATGTACATTTTGAAGTAAGAATGTCTAACAGTCTAGGTTAAAGAAGCCAAGGAAAATTTGTTTGTCGGTAGCTTTTGAAAGATACTAATGTGAGGATGACATTTGACTAGTATGATCCTGAATGATCTTCAGTGCATTATAGAGTTAAATTTCATAGAATTGAGTCTGAAACATTGGATAAGAAAAATTCAAACTCGAATATTCAGTGATTCAAGGCCATTGGTTCTGGAGGAAACTCATTTGCGGTTTTATGTGAAAGAGGAAGACAGGTCTTTTTCCAAGACTTTCTTTGACCTATTAAGTCTAAATGGATGGTGGCATGTATTTTGTAGGGTAAATTGGTGGTATGGAAGCCTCAAGGAATATAGGGAAAAACGTTATGGAAAAAAATGATGAGTATGTAGTGTTTCCTATCAATTTAACAAAATTGGAAGGATGAAGCAACGGAACCAGGATGATAGTCATGTTCTTTGAAGATGGTCAAGCAGATTCAGAAAACATCCTTCTTCACCTTTGACTTTAGTTCTTGAACATTTCAATGGAATGATTTAGATCATTGAAAGTCTACTATGTGCAGAAGCCTTCTAGGTATTAGGTGACCTTGCAGTATTAAAGAAACCCATGGGTCCTGTTAGTCCCAACCTCACTGAAGGACATATTCTGAAGAGCCAGCTCATTAAGCAAGCTTTTGAAGGGTGTGCGCTGCAGAGCAGTTTCCTGTTATTTGGTTAATGGTTGACCTAGTTCTAATGCCATATGCTTCCTGGAACGCATTCTAATATAAAGTATGTGTTAAAGCAAGACTAGGATAATAGCGGGAAAGTCAAAGCCTTTCTAAAGCAGAGACCATATTAATGCTGGCCCAGTGAAGGCAGAATAGTGTGCGGATGGAAAATGAAAAGACTTTTCTCCTCATGATCCTGTTTGGTAATTCTGATTTTAATCCTCACATTTTATCCCAGTTCATTCTAAGGAGTTGCATTTTCCCCAGAATACCGTATACATAAGGCCTGCGTCATTAGTTCATTTTTCAGTGAATGCTAGGCCAAGGTTAGTGTTGAAGTACCCTAAGTAAAATTATTACTGCAAGGAAAGATTAGATTAGAGTTGGCTAATGGCAGGTGATTTTGTTTTTGTGTTATTATTTTTGTATTGTAAACAGGGGATTAGTAAATCTTTTCCTCTGAAGTTTGGATGCGGTTCAAAGCTAAGATTGAGGCTCCTTTGGCTTATTTATCCTTCTACCTGGAATCAGCAGCCCTGGCTTGTTCATTTAGATGGACAGGGGAGCCTACGCAAGTCATGGGGGCTGGTGAGCAAACTCTACACCAGGCACACAAGTGTTTGTTTTAACAGCTTCAGAATGTGAAGAATCTGTAGGTCTAGTCTGCTAATTGCTGGATATTTGGGTGGCAATAGAGGAAGCTGTTATGCTGTCTTCATTGCTCATAAAAAAATGTTTAAGCAACCACAAGTGTGTATATATGGTGGGGGAAGGGTGGACAGCTCCCTTTTAAAAAGTTTTCTTTCTAAATCACCATAAACTTGTGGTATGCAGCAGTGATTCCTAAACCAGGCTGATCTTCAGAATTATTCTGAGAACTTAGAAACAAAAAGGGATTTATTAAAAATAGACTTTCAGGTTCTACCACAGGAGAGGAATTCATTAGGTCTAGGGTAGGAGCCTAGAATGTTTATTCTTAGAAGCCAGGTTTGGGAGCCACTGGTCTTGGTATCATTAAGGAAGGGAGGAAGAAGCAGCCACTGTGCTTGAAGAGTTGACATGCAGGAAGTAGGAAAAGGAAAAGAGTTGCTGTCAGAACTTGATATTTGTGGCTGCTAATAATTTGAGCTATGGAATAGGCTTTCGTCTTTTCTTCTCTAGGAATTTAGTACCTTCAGAGCACCTTAAGGGTACTGTATACTGAGTGATTTACTCACTACTGTGGTTACTGGATACTGAGTGATTTAGGTTTGGGAAATGTCATCTCGGTGACAGGCTACATACTGCAACCACCACCATCCACCTCTGCCCTGTCCCCTTCCTCCCACCATGGAGGCAGTGGAAACAGAATATCTGTCATTCATCAGTTAAATTGGATGCAATTTTTTCATATTAATATATTTGGCAGAAACAAAGGAAACACATTATGTTGATTTCTGTATACAAAGAAATTGCTGTGAATTCACCCAAGTACATTTTTGGTTTTTTTGTTTGTTTGTTTGTTTTTTCTATTGACAATAAGAGATGCACTTGTTGACCGAGGACTTGTTCCATATGGCTTCCTGCCTGGCCTGGTTTGAAGCTGTTGCTTCTGATATTGGGCCACTGCTAACTGACCTAGTTGTAAATTAGAGTAACGTTGGCTAGAGGATCAACACGGTCTAGGGTCTAATAGTATGCCTGATGTGTAGTTGATCATCAATGCTTATTAGTGAATGACTGAGCCAGCTCAGTAGATGTTTCTTCAAAAGATAAGAAGTAACTTGGAGAGGTTAAGATTCTGCTTCAAAGCAATGTATGTGTTCAACATAACCTTTCTAGAGAGATTTCTGCTTTAATCTCAATAAAAAGGAAAATGGCCCTGTTGCAAAATTTGGCAGGTCAGACACTTCAGCTTCCCAAGAAAATGCAAGGAATTTATTTATTTTCTTTACATGTTGTCTACTCCTAAAACAACTATCACTACTACCATTAAACTCTCCATATACATTAAAGGAAGTGCCTCTAGAATAAATGTTGTTAAGAGAATTTAATCTTCACTTTCCTTCTAACTTTAAGAGCCTCATGGGAATGAAAAGAATGTTGTTTTAGAAGTAGAAGAGAAGAAACAATTGAGTAGAAAAAGAAAATAATTTGAGAAAACTTGTCTGGTTGACAGTAATTTTTTAGTAACAGAAAGCAGCAGTCATGGCCCAAGAACCTGTGGTTCTTGGTTGTGTCCTTGCCATGCTTAGAAGGTTCAAGAAAGGGAGTATAGTCTCTTTAAAGTTATTTTGAGGAGTTGGACACTACCTACTAGGTTCCTAATGCTTACCCAAGTTAAGAGGTTGAAGTGCCTCCAAGACTTTAAGTAGCAGCTGAACATGTGATCTTGTTAACCCTGAGATGTTGCTGAAAAGTGACTCAGATCACCGTGGCAAACAATCCTGTCCAGTTCCAGCTGCCCCAGCAGAACTCAGCATTAGGTCACCCTTTAGGCGTATGGTGCAGAGCTCATGCTACCATCAAGACTTTAGAACAAGGACAACTTGAAGTGGCTATCTTGCACATGGGACTGATGTTGAGGACTGCTTGATGTTTTGGAGCCCACCTGATTCTTAAGAGTTTCCAGTTCCTCTATCCCTATTCCCTGTCATCACATAAACCACTTGGAGAGAAGGGGAGGATGCCAGAGAGAGTCATGTTCTGATAATTATTTGCTCTTTGGATATTTCCTCATCTAGATAGACGGGACTTTTTGTTTTCCCCAGGAAAAGGTAACGTATGCTCAAGGTAGCCTTAAAAAAATGTGTGATGCCTATTTTAAATAAAATAACAAACTAGAACAGTTTGTATTTTATTAAATAATAATCAAGAGGTAACTCATACCCAAGAAGTGGGTTTGTTGGCCTTAGCCTGATAGGTGGTAGCCACATAATGACTCATTGAGCACTACTGACTTAGTAAAAAAGAAAAGTAGGGGTGGGGTGGTTAAGAAGGTGGCTGGGATTGTTACCTCACTGGACCGCTCTTTAAACTTTCTCTGTCTTTTCATGACTTGGGTATGTTTATGTAGATCCAAAATTATTTTAAAGTTTGAAGTGTCTTTCTGTTAGCTGTGTGAATGTGCTGCCTATTTCGAAAGTTGATAATGACTCAAGGGTATCCAACTCTCAGGATTCAAGCCACTGCATGTTGGCAATGTAGTAGATCCTGGTTTTAAAAATAAAATGCCAGGATGCCACCCTGAGGATCCAGACATAGGCTGTGAGCACATTTGAAATCCACATCCTCAAATATACAACAATGTCAGCTACAAAAAAAATAGAAGAGATAGGGTCTGAAAAGGAAGGAGCTCCTGTCATCCGCAGTCAATGTGAAGAAACTGGTTATATGGACCTAGGAAATCATCCCACTTAACCCCTTCATTTTACAGCTCTGGAAAGGCTGAAATGATGTGTCCAAAGTCCACAATGTAGGAAGTTAGTTAAGGAAGCCTGAAATGGAATATCAGTTTTCTGCCCTGGTGATCCATGCTTATTCCACTACAACAGTGTTGGCAGATAGCTTCTATTTCTCGTGCCAATTTTGATTGATTGGTGGAGAATGCCTGGAGCTTCACTTTGAGGATTCTGTGCCTTGTCTAGGCTTGTTGGAAAAGAGTGTGGAGATCAAGCAGAGAAGTCTGCAATAGGCGGGAGAGGGTAAATGACAGGCGGTGGCACTTCCCTATACTTGCTGTCCCTTACAATTATGTGACTTAAAATTACAGCCTTACTCTTTACCAAAACACTTTCTCCCTTGGTGTTCATGAAGACATCCTATTTCCAAATGTTTTCAAACAAAAAAGAGAATATTTAGTCAAGGGCAGAGAATCTCATTCAGAATAGCTTGTCCAGGTGATTTATCCAGGGTAACTAAGTTGTTGAGTAGCAGTTTGAACGAATGATAAGGTTTTCACCATAAGTTTTATAACCTATCATGAAGAGCTGTCTTTCTGCATTGTTGGTATTGTCTAACCCTGATAAGGCTGAGGAGTCATTCATCTGTTTCACCACCACCTTCTAACATGTTGTTCTTACATGTTATCCACAGCTGGCTTTTCCTTGCCTACATCCTCCTAGGCCATCTACTAAATCCTCTCCCTCCGTAAATGGAAGTATAAAAACAGTTTCACAAAGGTCATAATTTGCCCAGGATAATACAGAGCCCAACTGGAACCTTGGTTCCCTGACCATCAGTATTCCAAGATACTTCCTGACAGGTTTCCTACTTATTACAATAAAACTAGAAGGAACCTTTGAGGTTATTTTTTTAATGTTATCTTATAGCCAGAGAAGTCGAATCCAAGAATATTTAAGGGACTTGCTCAAGGTAACGAAGTTGTTTAGTAGCACAAACACCCTCTGGATCTTGAAAGCTAAACCCACATTGTATATACATCTATTTCTTTCCTTTCTCTCCTTTACTTTAATGAGACAAATGAACTGTTTATTGTTGAATTCACAGGGGTCATGATTGCGTTGCAACATACTAGAATCTCTAGATTTCAAATAGAATGATGAAACTGTGATTAAAAAGGACTTTTTGGGTTATCGTTACATAGTTTATGTAGTACATTTAGAAAGAAAGACTGATAATAAATTTTCTCGTAACACGACCCTCACAAGTGTAATTTTGGAACCCTTTCTACTTCCAAAGACAAGCTGTTGTGAAGATGAATGTGGGAGATAAATGTGCCTGGCAGTCTAAAGCATGCCATGAATTCGTGGTTGTCTAGCCCAGTGCTAGGTACATGATAGCTGTTCTGTAAATGTGGATTTTTTTTTTTTTTTTTTGAGACGGAGTCTCCCTCTGTCGCTCAGGCTGGAGTGCAGTGGCGCGATCTCGGCTCACTGCAAGCTCCGCCTCCCGGGTTCACGCCGTTCTCCCGCCTCAGCCTCCCCAGTAGCTGGGACTACAGGCGCCCGCCACCGCGCCCGGCTAATTTTTTGTATTTTTAGTAGAGACAGGGTTTCACCGTGTTAGCCAGGATGGTCTCGATCTCCTGACCTCGTGATCCGCCCACCTCGGCCTCCCAAAGTGCTGGGATTACAGGCGTGAGCCACCGCGCCCGGCCAAATGTGGATTTAGATCTACCACCAGAGCTCTGTCATGGTTATCTTTTTATGTACGAACTGACAATACTTTGCCCTGAATAGGGTTAGTGTTTGGCAGGGAGGAAGCTATGTTTCACTGGTAGAGCAGTCTGTTAACGTCTAATTTGAGATGAATGCTATTGATAACAGCATAGAAAAAGCTACTGTCATTTCCAATTCAGTTGCATCCATTTGCCCATCTTGGCCAGTTTGGAAAACATAACTGGGGCTCTTTTTTGGCGTCTTCAGTATCAGATAGCTCCGTATATGCAGTGCCACTGTGGTCTGTTGCCATTGGCTACTCCACATCTGTCACTCTTCCCACCGTATTAGCTAATAATGAGAGAGAGTTAACCTAGATTTCTAAGATCCTGGTGTTCAAAAGTGTTGACTCTTGGACCTCTTGAGGAAGTAGGCAAGGTGGGCCACCTTGGAGCTTTTATCCTCTGCTGGAATATTTCCTTTTGAAGTGCCACCATTTATAGAATCATCAATTACAAACCTTTCCCATGTTCCTTCTGGAACCTCAATCTAACCTTGAGCCTTTGTTTTTGGAAGATAATGGTACAATTTCTACACAAAACTGGGAACAAACTACTTTTAATTCCTTTTCCTCTTAGTTGTTTCAGCAGAATGATCCCCTTTCACTTTAACAGAAAGATTCTCTTTCTAGCTTAAAATATTCTGGATATGCTTTAACTTGCCTTGGGGTCATAGCACACATCTCCCAGGACTGATGAGTCTTGTCAGTTGCCCCAGGGTGAGAACTTTAATAAGCAAATTGCACACACCTGGTTTTGCAAAATATTGGCCTAATGGGGCACCTAGGTGGAAGTCAGTAAGTATGTCCACTCCCTATGTACACACCCTTCCTCCCCACCCCTTTTAAAAGGGAGGCCTCAGAAATGCTACCTCCCCATTTATCTTGTAAAACTTTCCTGTCTCTCCTTCGCTGTGCTCGGGTAGCTCAGAGGGTTGTGATCGTTAACGAGCTCAGGGTGTTACTGTCACTGCTGCTGTCTTGTGGATTTGAAAGTAATGCCGTGATGGGATGTGGTATAGGTACGGGGGAGTCTGGTTAAAAGGGAACAGGGCTGGAGAACTCTCTTTGTCAGACTGTGATTCCCCCTGCTCTGCTCTTTGATTTGTGGCTGCCATTGGTGTTTACACAGCCTTTCCCCGCTCACACTTTCCTTGGTTAGTTGAAAAGAAACAGCCTGTTTTCCTGTTACTGAATGCTGGACCGTGGGCTTACTTGTTTTTTACTCTTTTTCATTCATTTGTTCATTCATTTAAATACTTACTGAGCATTTGACTGCTTCCCAGGCTTTGTGCTAAATGTTGGCTCTACAGAAATGAAAGACCTAGACCCTGCCTTTCAGAGGCTCATAATCTAGTATTTACATCTCCAGTTGTCAACAGGTCTAACACATTACCACCACCACTAGAAGTGGTGCGTTTTAATGCATTTTATTTGGCTTATGTACTATCTTTATTTGCTGACGATCAACTCCCCCAAATAAAGCTATTTGGATATCTTTCTTGTTATCCATTCTTTCAGACATATTGGCTTACCCAGGTGATTAGAGTGCAGGGTAACTGCCTTAAGAAGCTACAGTGGCATTGATACTTACACATATCCAGGCCAACTAATAGGTGTGACCATTTCTTTGTTTTATGCTCTAGTGTAGAGCTTGACTCCACCTTACTTTCCGGCTGCCATCCAGTTAACATACCCACAGGATTCTTAGACTAGGCATACATCATTGTATATATTCTGCCTAAAAGTTTGTAAAATCTAGTGGTGGCATTTAGCTCTTTTGGCAATAAAAACTATATGTGAGAATTTCGTGGCCTTGACTGAGCTGTGTATGGCCTCACTCTTCAATTCTGTTGTCAGCCTATGTTCCACAATCATTTGTGTGTGTGGACCTCAAGAATTTCAGTCAACCCGGCAACACATGCAGTGCCCCTTCCGGGAACACTGGTGATCTTCTGGTCTCTTGGTTTGGAGTTAATTAAACATTGTCGGGAGAATTCCTTCATTTCCTTCTGGAGTCCTTTTTGGGCATACAAAAATCTAGCACTTGAAGCCACTTAATCAAATATCATATCCACACACCTGCAGTTCTTTCTCTGTGTCCACAAACATGGTTTTACACTTGGATGATGTAGTTAGGCTCAACTCCATTTGTAGTGAGAAACATTTGAAGCTTGTCCCCACTCAACAATGATGATGCACTTAGGCTTACCTTCGTAATATGGGTAAATGTCTCAGGTTAGCCAAATGTACCTAGGGTCAGAGGGCATATGCTCTGATATGGAATTTTGGAGGTCATTCCCTGCCTTTGTCCTCTGCTCTAAGGCTCATGTCACTCGCATCATGCTGTGACATGAAACAATATTGCATCGTAGGGAGTGCATAGTAGACTATGTTGTTCAATTATCATGAGATTACCACATACTCTTGCCTGGAATCTTGCCAGCAATAGTGAACAAAGAGATGACCCAAGCAACTTTCTCACTTTTATTCTTGAAGACTAAATGGCATCCTTAAAATCTGATGGTTTTCTTTGTACCTTTCTGGTTGAGTAAAGAATAAGATAGTCTTTTTCTTTTTTGGAAAAATCGTATGGCTAGTACAGGAAATCAAGGAGATTTTTAGCTAATTTAGTAAAAAAGTCAGAGGTGGAACAGAAAATACACCGGCTGAAAAAGGAGATGATTGATTTCTAGGAAATGGGAGATTGTTTGGTATATTTACAGTAATGAAGAAGAGTTCTTCCTGGAACAAAAGTACTGAATAAATAACAACAAGAGACAAAAAAGAAAAATGCATTTCCCTGGTACACAAACCTTGAAGCTCATGCTTTTTGCCATTAGGAATTCTGAACATGTCTTGAATTCTTAGACTTTCTTGATTTTTAAAATCTAATATTTAATTCCAAAATAATTTTTATTCATGTCTGCGTTTTCTTTGTTTTCCCCCTGAGTTATCTGTGTCCTCTGAAAGTTTAAAAACAAGTGATTTTTTTTTCTCATCTTGTTGGCGGAGACATACAATAGGCTGCCTCTCCCCTTCTCTGTGGAAAGAATGGAAACATAGTAAGTGGCCAGAGGAGCTCCATACGGATTGACATTCCTTGCTTCTGCTTTTGAAGTTAAGATGGTCACGAGAGAGAAAAATATTTTTGGTTCCAAGCCTAAGAAAAGGACATTCCTTTTAGTCTTGGCATTCTTGTTTTCATGGTGTTGATTTCTCTTTGAATTATCATTAGTACCATTAATAAATCACATCTGAACGTGAAATCACTTTTGCAAGTTCTTCCCCTCTCCACACCCTTGATTATAGAAAAGGTGACGTTTCTTGATATTTATCTGAAGTAGCTTAGAGTATGTTTTCCTGGCTTTTTGTTCCCCCCTCTGGATGGGTTCCCATTGTTGATCAAGCATATTCAAGAGAGTTTTTTCCCAAGAGTCCTGAGAGACCCATCCATGCATTCTATTCTGTTAAACAAGGAAAATAATAATAATAATGTTTAGCTTTCACCTTGCTTTAGAGAGAGAAATCTCAGAAGAACCATTTTCCTTTCAGGAGGATTGGGGTTCTTAGGTTAAATTCCATATTATACAAATTCCCTAATGACAAATAACCTATGCAATCAACAATCTTTCTTTTAAATGTATTTCTCTATTGAAAGAGCAGGGGATTCCATTTGAGGCTGTTGATTAAGACATGAAGACTAGGTCTAAAATTGGTGGTGGCCCAAGGTCATTGGTAGAACTAATGGACCATTTGAAAATTATTAGCAGCTGGTTTAATAGAGTTTTAATAACTACAGCTGTGAGAAAATCCAAGTACAAGGTATTTGGAATGTTCCCTCTGAGGTCCTTTCCTTTTGTTCTATAATAATCCTGGCATCCATTTAACGAAAGTGCAACTCAGAAGATTAGGTAGCTATATACGTAAGCATATCATGCAGGCTTTATTTGCTTTAGGTTTTTACCATTAAAAATATTTTTAGGCATCATCAAACTTGTCACACAACCTGCACATCCCCATGCCCCACTCAATAACACCACAATCTCAGGGTCTCACAGTGTTGGAGAATTTCCATGGCTCATCTAAGAGTTCTTCTCACTTAACATTTTTTATTGAAAATTTTTACCGTATCTAAGGATTTGTGGGGTTCAATTTGCCAAACTCCAAGGCAGTGGAAAAGAAGACAACTGCATCAAGTCAGTTTCTGGTTTTATATAGTTTAACAGAAGAATAATTTGCTTAGATCTTCGCCTTCATATTTGGAGGCATATACTCACACACACACACATGCACACACACACGCACACACACACACACACACACATGTTATGCATAGATGAATAATATTTAGTCTGCAAAGAAATAGGCCTGTTTCCTCCGTCATCTGTACCTTGCTAACCCAGAGACTTGACATGGAGGAGGAATGCAGAGAGCCTTTCACCCTTAATGGATTCCACAGCTGTGAGTCACCCTGGCCCCAGGCTTCTCGCCTTTGCCTCATCCCATTCCTGCTCTCACAGTCAGAGGTCTGGATCTCCAGTTACTGACTTTGGAACTAGGGGGAAGATGACACAGGTGACATAAAACAAGAGCCCCCTTCTATATCTCAGAGCAAATTCCTGAAATATACTACCAAAACATAAAAGTGTGGACGTCAACTTTAGACAAATCCTTGCCTTACATTGATTTGCAGAGCTCTTTAGAAATCAGACCATGGCTTTCAGTATACATTATATAAATGTGTTCTTCACAACACGATGCCAAGAAGCAGATGTGCTCTCTGAGACCCACAGAGGTCAAGCAACTTCCCCAAAATCATAGCTGGTTGATTGCCAGGACAGAGACCCAAACCTTGTCTTCTGACCAGCCCTTTCCAGTACACCATGGATGACTCACCCACAAATGACAAATGCTTTGTAGTCTTTTAAAGGAAGTTGGGGATATTCAGGGGACATCCTCTAACCTTGTGAGAATGTATCATCATGGAAGGAAATCACCATCCTTTTCATAGAGTAGTCCTTGGAGTCAGTTGCTGAGATGGCTTGCTATGGCTTTTGCAGGATGGATTTTAGTGATGATAAAGGACATGGTAAATATTTGGTAATATAACAAATGCCCATGGAACTTGTAAACAGTACTATCATAATTGTTTCCATTTGTCTTAACCGCACTCGAAGCGATATCTCCTAACTCATCCCCAAACTAATATGTCGAAAGCAACAGGCTCTGATGGAGAGGGAAAGGGGTAATGCTAACAGTACTCAGGAGACGGCAGGAACTATATTTTCTAAGAGTCAGATTCCCTGCTATTTCTGTTGTCTCATTTAATCCTCACTATATTGTTGTGCAGTGGATGTAATTTTATTGTTATTTCTATTTAGCATATGAGAAAACAGAGGCTTTAGACAGGTTAAGTAACTTGCACACTTGTACTACGTGGTAGGTGTCAAAAAACTGGGATGTGAACGCAGGTCAGTTGCGCTCTATGCATTGTGAAGTGCTGCCTACAAACCTCTTTGAGATTATTGAGAAATGTGATCCTGACATTTCTGGAGGACTAGAGAAGTCCATGAAAATATATGGCTAGGAATTACTGGCAACAGACTATGTGCAAACTGACTTTTAGTATTTCCTCATTTAATCCTTGTTATAATCCTATGAAATAGTACCATCTTTACACTTTCTACAGTGAGGAAATGGAAGCAGAGAGAGGTTATACAACTTGCCAAGCAAGATCTGACCATTGTTAATTGATAAAGACTGGATTTAAACCGGTAGGTGGGCTGCAAGCCCATGCTCCTCACTGCCATACTGGGTGCTGCTAGGCCGAGGTTCAAAACAACCCTTGTTGGCTGAAGGTTTTTTTGAGCTGGCTCAGCTCTGGGGTTGGTGCATTCTGTAAATGATCAGTTTGACAGTGTAGGTAGTAGAGACATGCTGCTTTAAGAAAGAACTTTGTATCTCTATTACAGAGAGAAGATATAAAGATATTAGTTCAGTCTTCCATAACACGATATAACAGACTTTTCATTTTTATGCGGGAGGGATCTCTAACTCTTTAGTCTTTATCTTAAGGAAAATGTAAAGGTATTACAGGGTTGTAAGCATGACAACAGATGTGATTAGATTAGCTTTTTAAATCTCTCACTCCAGATGTTCAGCTGCATTAGGTAACTACCTCAAGGTGAGTACCAATGAAAACTCTTAAATAAGTACTTTGTTCAAAGGAATCCTTCAAGGTTTTCTAGGTCTGTGCTGTCCAGTGTGGTAGCCCTGAGCCACAGGTGGCTGTTGAGCACTTGAAACAGTGAAACAGCCCTTGAAACAGTGCCTGATCCAAATGGATATGGTGCTGTAAGTCTAAAATAAACTGAATTTTGAAGCTTATTAGAAAAAAAGGATGAAATATCTCATTAGTAAGTTTTATATTGATAAATATTGTAAGTTTTCTATTGATAAATATAAAAATATTAAGATAATATTTTTGGATATATTAGGCTATGTGGACTGTGTTATTGAAGTTAACTACACTTGTTTCTAGCTGCTAGAAAATTTAAAATTACATACATGGCTGGCATGATTTTTTAATCTGACGCTGCTGGTCTAGGTAATTTCCTTGCTCTCTAGTTAAATAGGAAATTTATGGGAATACCATTAGCATAGGTTGATGCACTGCTTCTGAGTACCCTTTGTTTAAACTATTCCAACCTAAGGTCTGTTGCTTCTTGGATAATATTCCATACCTTTATTGGCACTGTTCTTTTAAAATTCAGTTAAAAGTATCATTTTCCATTTATTACCAAAGAGTAGACTGTTCTTGACATATGTTAGAAAAAATTGAGCTTAGACCACAGCTCATTAGTTAACTCTGGATGGGTCAGAAAGTGGTGACCTGGTTATTAGACAGAGTGCACCAAGCATTAGCTTCTGCCCGTGCTCCCTTCTAAATATCATGTAGGCTTGACCCCTCCTCTTCATCCCCAGTGCGTCGTCTGGCCCAGGCTTCCTTTATCTCTTCCCTGGACCATCTCAGCAGCTGCTTAGCAGCCTGTTTCCCACCATCCTCTTCACCTCTAGGAGTCCCTCATGATGCTAGCAAAATAATCTTGATAGGGCACAGCTTTCGTTATATCACATTGCCCTGATTAAGGATGATAAGAGATCCCTGTTTCTGTCCGAATGAAGGGAGGGAGGGAAGGCTCTGACATTTGAAACTGGATAGATCTTACGTTATTTAATCCCTATGAAATGGATATTTTTTAGTCCCATTATACAGGTCAGGAAGTTGGAGGTCCTGTTGTCTTTCTTTGCTAAAACCTATGTTAGTTCTAGTGACCTGTGCTGATTGCTAGCTTTCAAGAACATTCATGGAAACAAAAACTTGGAACTCCTGTAATGCCATCTTTTTGGGGGTGGGAATATGTATTGGGTTCTTCTTTCTTACATATGTTCATGGAATTATTCATAGACAAACCATTCAGTCTGGTTATGATGTTCACCTCCCCTCTACATCCTGGTTTTATTTACTTATGAGAAGAAATGCAATGCAAAAAAAACAAGAACATTCATTATCTAACCCGCCCTTTCTAGCCTTAAATCATGTCCTTTTCTTTCCCAATGGTCTAATCATAACTGCCCTCTCCATCTCTTTACTTGGAAACTGTACCATAACAATCTATGCCTTATTATAGAGTGTTTGGAATTCTTCATTGTCTGATTTTTTTAATGTTAGTCTCATCCCAACTATATTTTTAACTTCCATGAGAAAGAACATGCCTTATACCAGCCTTCTGTCCCCCTCATTGTTTTTGTTTTTCTCTCACGTCTAGAACCATACTAGCTACGTAGTAGGCACTCAAATGTTTAGTTAGTGGATGGTGCTGGCATGTGGCAGCTGGTCAATAAATATTTGTTTTTGGCTCAATCGAAAATGATTTTTTTAAAAAATGAGGGCAGAGAGCTTCAGATCAATGATTCCCTCTTCACCAGTCTAGATGTGAGGTAGAGTGGACCTTAGCAATGACAGGACACTTCTAAGCCAGACTCAACCTCATGGCGTCTCAGATTTCCCACCTAATCTCGGTTGCAGGATGAGGTGGTCATGGCTAGTAGTCCATATAGCTCCAGAAGGTAATGGGTTATATTGCTTCTAATATTTCCTGGAGTGACATTTAAGATGTTTATTTGTGTTTGGGGGATAGAAGGTAAAGTATATAATCCCCTGAGGACAGAACCTGTGTCCTCCTTAGGGCCTCCTAGAACGAAATTGAACATTAGATCAGTGAGGTCGACTGATTGATGAAATATTTTGTTCAAATATGTGTTTCTGCTAAACCTTGCTGTCTCTTGTATAGGATACACCTGCTCCTGTCTGAAGTTTATGAAGACAGATCACAAGGCATTGACATTTGGTCCACTTGCTAATAGGCAGTTAATGTTCTGTGGTCAGTCTTGGCTGTGCCTCTTTTCTTCACGTGCCAACATTATTTTGTGGATTCATATTAAGTATTTAAACACCAAAGTGATCACACACCCACACATTCCCTAAAATGTGGGCTGACTTGTTGGCCAACCATTCATGAACCTGGGGATTTTTTGAGAGAAACTATTTAATTTGTTTTCTGATTTCTCTGAAAACATTTAAACAAACAGACAAAAATTCCAACTTGTGAAACCCACATACTAATAAAAATCACACAAACATTATAGAAGTTGGAATTCAGAAAAAGTAAAACTTCTTTTCAACCTCCCTTTCAGAGAAAACTTCACCAGTAAAAGTTTAGGGTATATGGCTTCTGGTCATTTTTCTATATTTATATATTTGCATCATATTATTATTATCAGTATTTGAGTAGAAACAGATTATGTATTATGTTTTGCAACTTATTTTTTCACTTAACTATAAACATGAAAGAACACTTCCCCTAAGAATTCCCTTAGTACAGGTTTTGGTATGCAGGAAAAAGAACTAGATGCCTGGGGTTCTTAGCTTTGGTGACAAGATAACTTTGTCTACACTGTTGAACTTTTGCCATCAGTGACCTCATTCTACTTTAATATGTCGATCTTTGAAGACTTACTTTTTTTTTTTAGTAATTCCATGGAAATAAACTATTTGGAGACCAGTTCTTTTCAGTTGTGATGCTTCTCATCCCCTAAATACACCAGTCTTCTGGAATGTAGTAATGTTTTATGAGTAAAAATTATGTTTTGTAAGGGCACTCCTCTTTGTCTGAAGTTCATTGCCAGAGGCAGGGACAGAATAAGGAGCACAGTAATATAATATGCACAAGGATATGAGAAAAGGAAGACAAAGGTAGAAGTATCCTTAAGTTTGAAAATGCCAGATCTGCTAGACAGTCTTAAGACAAGGATGGCATTGAGATTAGGGAAGGAGAATAGAGAGGGAAAGAGGCCAGCAGCAGGGCCCTGCTGATCCATGGATTCGCCTCCAGCCACAAGCCAGTCCCTAGCTCATGGCCATATGGGACTGAGGCTAAAGCCGTGCTCTAATTCTGATCCTCAGCTTCTCCACCAGCCCTCTCCCTCCCCCTACAAACATACAGCCTTGCAGTTCCTCAGCATTAGCAAATGTGTAATTCCTTATTTCGTCAGTGCTAAGTTGCACTTTTCCCCACATTTATACATTTCTCAAAAGGGATGCATGTTATCATCAGTTTATATTTAATGTGCATGGAGTCCTCTCTTGAAACTTTGTTATTAAACTAAGTCTTATAATAACATTTGGAGGAAGAACTCCAAATAGAGGAAGAACAATGTATGGGTTCTGGACTCTGCCTGGAGATGGGTTTGAACAGAACAGAACACAGTCCCTGCTTTCAAGAAACTCACAATGCGCTGTGGGGAAAGAGACAACTAAGTGGATGGTGCTGTGTGAAAATGTTTGGGAGATTCAGGGGTCCCTAGGAAGGGTCTACCCCAGCCTTGAGGTGCCAGGAAAGGCCTTCTAGAGAAAGTGGTACTCAATTGGGTATGATTTTGTGCTAACCCTTCTGGAGGTGGAGGGGGGGTCATTTGGTAGTGTCTCCAGAGAGACAGTTGAAGCACTGTTGGTTGTCACTACTGGGGATGAGGGAAGATGCTACCAGCATCTAGTGGGGATGTCAGGGATACTGCTAAATATCCTACAATGCCCAGGACAGCCTCTCACAATAATTATCAGGCTTCAAATGGGAATAGCACCCCGAGTTTGAGAAACCCTCCTGTAAGTTGAGATTGAGGGATGAATACAAATTGGTGGTGCTGGGGGAGGAGGTCAGGGTGGAGAGAGTCATAGGTGTCCAGGAAAGGGAGTTATTTGGAGGAAGAGTTTGCCATGATGGAGAATGGTACAGAAACAATGGTTTTGTATGGTTTAGAAGCAAAAGTATCCTATTATTGCTCCTAAGAAGGTTGTTGCTGACCATGATGAATTTGGTTTAGCAGAATCAGAGTTACAAAAGCCAGATGTAGAAGACTGAAGGAGAAGTAAGGAACATGAAAGCAGTTTGTGAAAAGGAGGAATTAATGATAACAATGGCAATTGTAGTTAAGTTTTTGTATATGCCAGAAACTATGCCAAATGCTTTATGTTCCTTATCCAGATTATTCTACACAACCCTGTGATATATGGATTACTTGGTATGGATGAGGAAACAGAGGTTTGGAGAATTTAAATAGTTTGTCAAGGATTCATGTAGCTAATAAATCATAGAGTCGGGATTCAACCTCAGGCCTCTTTGACTCTTACCTATAATTTCCCTAGAGAAGAAGTTAGGCCAGAGGGACATGGAGAGAGAGAGAGAGAGAGAGAATGTGTGTGTATGTGTGTGTGTGTGGGGGGGGGGGGGTGTGTGCATGCATGCATGTGTGTTTTCTCCCCTAGATGGGTGAGAGTTTAAGGTGGGGATGACTTAGCTAGTAGTCAAAGATAAATTGAAAATGCAGAAAGGATAACTATCAGACCATCTCGCAGATGAGGCAGTGAGGACTGACTCAAGAGCTCAAGTTAAGGAATCAGCCTTAGATGATGGGACATGGGAGCGCCACTTCCATTGTGGCACGAGGATAAGAGAGAAAAGATAGGTGTCTGTGCAGATGAGGAAGGGAAACCCTGAGAGAAAATGGAATCCTCCTCCTCTTCTCAGTTAGACACAGTGAGCAATGGGAGACAGACTTAACTATGTGAACATCAGATTACTGGGTGGAGTTGAGACCATGAATTTGCAGGGACACCAATCTGAGGATATGCAAAAAGAATTTGGGAGAAAACACTCATTTAAGATTGTTCCAGAGTTGACATTTTTTTCAGATGGTTATGTGGGAAAGGCAAAGGACTGGGTTGCATAACAACAGCTCATTCTCAGGTTTCCCTCCACCTGCTTAAATTCCTTTAGGAGGAGATAGTGTGGCTTTTCTTTTTTTTTAATTTTAATTTTATTTAATTGTTTTACTTTTCCATAAGTTATTGGGGTACAGGTGGCATTTGGTTACATGAGTAAGTTCTTTAGTGGTGACGTGTGACATTTTGGTGCACCCATCACCCACATATACACTGCACCATATTTGTAGTCTTTTATCTCTTGCCCCCCTCCCACTCTTCCCCCCAAGTCCCCAAAGTCCATTGTATTGTTTTTATGCCTTTGTGTCTTCATAGCTTAGCTCCCAAATATCAGTGAGAACATACGATGTTTGGTTTTCCATTCCTGAGTTAATCACTTAGAATAATAGTCTCCAGTCTTATCCAGGTCACTGCAAATGCTGTTAATTCATTCCTTTTTATGGCTGCATAGTATTCCATCGTGTGTGTGTGTGTGTGTGTGTGTGTGTGTGTGTGTGTGTGTGTGTGTGTATCTCACAGTTTTTTAATCCACTCGTTGATTGATGGGCATCTGGGTTGGTTCCAAGATTTTGCAATTGTGAATTGTGCTGCTATAAACATGGGTGTGCAAGTATCTTTTTCGAATAATGACTTCATTTCCTCTGGGTAGATACCCAGTAGTGGGATTGCTGGATCAAATGGTAGTTCTACTTTTAGCTCTTTAAGGATCTCCACACTGTTACACTGTTTTCCACAGTGGTTGTACTAGTTTAGTTCCCACCAGCAGTGTAGAAGTGTTCTCTGTTCACCGCATCCATGCCAACATCTACTGTTTTTTGATTTTTTGATTATGGCCATTCTTGCAGGAGTAAGATGGCATTGCATTGTGGTTTTAATTTGCATTTCCCTGATCATTAGTGATGTTGAGCATTTTTTCATGTTTGTTGGCCATTTGTATCTCTTCTTTTGAGAATTGGCTATTCATGTCCTTCACCTACTTTTTGATGGGATTGTTGTTTTCTTACTGATTTGTTTGAATTTGTTGTAGTTTCTGGATATTAGTCTTTTGCCAGATGTATAGATTGTGGATGATTTTTCTCCTACTCTGTGGGTTGTCTGTTTACTTTGCTGACTCTTCCTTTTGCTGTGCAAAAGCTCTTTACTTTAATTAGGTCCCAGCGATTTATCTTTGTTTGTATTGCACTTCCTTTTGGCTTCTTGGTCATGAAATCTTTGCATAAGCCAATGTCTAGAAGGATTTTTCCAATGTTATCTTCTAAAATTTTTATAGTTTCAGGTCTTAGATTTAAGTCTTTAATCCATCTTGAGTTGATTTTTGTATAAAGTAAGAGATGATCCAGTTTCATTCTCCTACAAGTGGCTAACCAGTTATCCCAGTAATTGGCTAATTGGATAATTTCAACAAATTTCAACCATTTGTTGAAAAGGATGTTCTTTCCCCACTTTATGTTTTTGTTTGCTTTGTTGAAGATCAGTTGGCTGTAAGTATTTGGGATTATTTCTGGGTTCTCTATTCTCTTCCACTGGTATACGTGCCTATTTTTATACCAGTACCATGCTGTTTTGGTGACTATGCCCTTACAGTATAGTTTGAAATCAGGTAGTGTGATGCCTCTAGATTTGTTCTTTTGCTTAGTCTTCCTTTGGCTATGTGGGCTATTTTTTGGTTCCATATGAATTTTAGAATTGTTTTTTCTAATTCTGTGAAGAATGATGGTGGTATTCTGACGGAGATTGCATTGAATTTGTACATTGCTTTTGGCAGTATGGTCATTTTCACAATATTGATTCTACCCATCCATGAGCATGGGATGTGTTTCCTTTTGTTTGTGTCATCTATAATTTCTTTCAGCAATGTTTTCTAGTTTTCCTTGTAGGGGTGTTTTGCCTCCTTGGTTAGGTATATTCCTAAGTACTTATTTTATTTTTTGCAGCTATTGTAAAAGGGGTTGAGTTCTTGATTTGATTCTCTGCTTGGCTGCTGTTGGTGTCCAGAAGAGCTAATTTGTGTACATTAATGCTGTATCTAGAAACTTTGCTGAATTCTTTTATCAGTTCTAGGAGATTTCTGGAGGAGTTCTTAGGGTTTTCAAGGTAAACAATCCTATTGTCAGCAAACAAACAGTGACAGTTTGGCTTCCTCTTTACCGATTTGGATGCCTTTTATTTCTTTCTATTGTCTGATTGCTCTCGCTAGAACTTTCAACACTGTGTTGAAGTGGAGTGGTGAGAGTGGACATCCTTGTCTTGTTCCAGTTCTCAGAGGGAGAGCTTTCAACTTTCCCCATTCAGTATTATGCTGGCTGTGGGTTTGTCATAGATGGCTTTTATTACATTAAGGTATGTCTCTCGTATGCTGATTTTGCCAAGCGTTTTAATCATAAAGGGATGCTGGATTTTGTCGAATGCTTTTTCTGCCTCTATTGAGATGATCATGTGATTTTTTATTTTTAATTCTGTTTATGTGGTGTATCACATTTATTGACTCATGTATGTTAAACCATCCCTGCATCCCTGGTATGAAACCCACTTGATCATGGTGGATTATCTTTTTGATATGTTGTTGAATTTGGTTAGCTAGTATTTTGTTAAGGATTTTAGCATCTATATTCATCAAGGATATTGGTCTGTAGTTTTCTTCTGTGGTTATGTCGTTTCCTGGTTTTGGTATTAGAGTGCTGCTGGATTCATAGAATGAATTAGGGAGGGTTCTCTCTCTCTCTCTGTCTTGTGGAATAGTGTCAAAAGGACTGGTACAAATTCTTTTTTGAATGTCTCGTAGAATTCTGCTGTGAATCCATCTGGTCCTGGACTTTTTTTGTTGGTAATTTTTTAATTTATCATTTCAATCTCACTGCTTGTTATTGGTCTGTTCAGGGTACCTAATTCTTCCTGATTTAAGCTGGGAGGGTTGTATTTTTCCAGGAATTTATCCATCTCTCCTAGGTTTTCTAGTTTATGTGCATAAAGATGTTCATAGTAACCTTGAATGATCTTTTTGTATTTCTGTGGTATCAGATGTAATATCACCTGTTTTGTTTCTTAGTGAGGTTATTTGGATTTTCTCTCTTCTTTTCTTGGTTAATTTTGCTAATGGTCTATCAATTTTATTTATCTTCTCAAAGAACCAGCTTTTGTTTCATTTATCTTTTGTGTTTTTTTTGTTTGTTTGTTTGAATTTCATTTAGTTTTGCCCTGATCTTGGTTATTTCCTCCCTTCTGCTGGGTTTGGGTTTGGTTTATTCTTATTTATCTGTTTCCTTGAGGTGTGACCTTAGATTGTCTGTTTGTGCCCTTTCAGACTTTTTGATGTAGATGTAGGCATTTAGAGCTATGAATTTTCCTCTTAGCACCACCTTTGCTTTGTCCCAGAGGTTTTGATAGGTTGTGTCATTAAGTTCGAAGAATTTTTAAATTTCCATCTTGATGTCATTTTTGACCCAATGTTCATTCAGGACCAGATTATTTAATTTCCATGTATTTTCATGGTTTGGAAGGTTCCTTTTGGAATTGCTTTCCAGTTTTATTCCACTGTGGTCTGAGAGAGTGCTTAAAATAATTTTAATTTTCTGAAATTTATTGAGGCTCATTTTGTGGCCTATCATATGGTCTATCTTGGAGAACATTCCATGTGCTGGTGAATGGAATGTGTATTCTGCAGTTGTTGGATGAAGTGTTTTGTATATATCTGTTAAGTCCATTTGTTCCAAGGTATAGTTTAAATCCACTGTTTCTTTGTTGACTTCCTATCTTGATGACCTGTCTAGTACTGTCAGTGTAATATTGAAGCCCCCACTATTATTGTGTTGTTATCTCATTTCTTAGGTCTATTAGTAATTATTTTATAAATTTGGGAGCTGCAGTGTTAGGTGCATATATGTTCACAATTGTGATATTTTCCTGTTAGACAAGGCCTTTTACCATTGTATACTGTCCCTCTTTGTCTCCTTTAACCACTGTTGCTTTAAAGTTTGTTTTGTCTGATATAAGAATAGTTACCCCTGCTCACTTTTGGTGTCCATTTGCATGAAATGCCTTTTTCCACCCCTTTAAATTTATGTAAGTCCTTATGTGTTAGTTGAGTCTCCTGAAGGCAGCAGATAGTTGGTTGGTGACTTCTTATATATTCTGTGGTTCTGTATCTTTTAAGTGGAGCATTTAGGCCATTTACATTCAATATCAGTATTGAAATGTGAGGTACCATTGCTTTCATCATGCTCATTGTTGCCTGTGTACTTTGGTTTTTTGTTTTTGTTTTTTAACTTGTATTTTTGTTTTATAGGTCCTGTGTGATTTATGTTTTAAAGAGATTCTGTTTTGATGTGTTTCCAGGGTTTAAGATTTAGAGTTCCTTTTAGCAGTTCTCGTAGTGGTGGTTTGGTAATGGCGAATTCTCCCAGCATTTGTTTGTCTGAAAACAAGTGTATCTTTCCTTCATATATTATGCTTAGTTTTGGGGGATACAAAATTCTTTGCTGATAATTGTTTTGTTTGAGGAGAGTGAAGATAGGTCCCCAATCCCTTCTAGCTTGTAGGGTTTCTGCTGAGAAATCTTCTGTTAATCTGATAGGTTTTCCTTTATAGGTTACCTGGTGCTTCTGTCTCACAGCTCTTAAGATTCTTTCCTTTGTCTTAACTTTGGATAACTTGATGACAGTGTGCCTAGGTGAAGATCTTTTTGCAATGAATTTCCCAGGTGTTCTTTGTGCTTCCTATATTTGGCTGTCTAGGTCTCTCACAAGGCTGGGGAAGTTTTCCTCAATTATTCCCCCCGATATGTTTTCTAGGCTTTCAGAATTCTCTTCTTCCTCAGGTACACTGATTATTCTTAGGTTTGGTCATTTAGCATAACCCCAGACTTCTTGGATGTTTTGTTCATATTTTCTTATTCTTTTTCTTTGTCTTTGTTGGATTGGGTTAATTTGAAGACCTTATCTTCAAGCTCTGAATTTCTTTCTTCTGCTGAGACTTTACAGAGCATTTTGCATTTCTAAAAGTGTGTCCAAAGTTTTCTGAATTTTTGATTGTTTTTTTTCTTTAAGCTATCTGTTTCCATGAATATCTCTCCCTTCTCTTCTTGTATCATTTTTTGGACTTCCTTGCATTGGGCTTTACCTTTCTCTGGTCTCGCCCTGATTAGCTTAATAACTAACCTCCTGAATTCTTTTTCAGATAAATCAGGGATTTCTTCTTGGTTTGGATCCATTGCTGGTGAACTAGTGTGATTTTTTTGTGGGGGGGTGTTGAAGAGCCTTGTTTTGTCATATTACCAGGGTTGGTTTTCTGGTTTCTTCTCATTTGGGTAGGCTCTGTCAGAGGGAAGGTCTATGGCTGAAGACTGTTGTTCAGATTCTTTTGTCCCAAGGGGTGTTCCCTTGATGTGTAGTACTCTCCCCCTTTTCCTATGGATGTGGCTTCCTATGAGCCAAACTTCAGTGATTGTTATCTCTCTTCTGGGTCTAGCTACCCAGCGAGTCCACCCAGCAACAGGCTGGTTGGGGGTTTCTGCACAGAGTCCTGTGATGTGAATTGTCTAAGGGGTCTCTCAGCCATGGATACCAGCACCTGTTCTGGTGGAGGTGGCAGAGTGTGCAATGGACTCTCTGAGGGTCCTTAGCTTTGGTGATTTAATGGTCTATTTTTGTGCTCATTGGCCTCCTGCCAGGAGGTGGCACTTTCTAAAAACTGTCAGCTATAGTAGTGTGGAGAGAGACCAGAGGTGGGCGGGGCCCTAGAATCCCCAAGATTATATGCCCTTTGTCTTCCACTACTAGGGTGGGTAGGGAAGGACCATCAGGTAGGGTGGGGAGAGATGTGTCTGAGCTTAGACTCTCCTTGGGCAGGTCTTGCTGCGGCTGCTGTGGGAGATGAGGGTGAGATTCCCAGGTCACTGGAGTTGTGTACCTAGGAGGATTATGGCTGCCTCTGCTGAGTCGTACAGGTTGTCAGGGAAGTGGGGGAAAGCCAGCAGTCATGAAGGGCTGGTCTCACTCTCACCGTGACCCCCGCAACAGCCCCGAGTCTGTTTCCAGGTGGAGGGCGAGATGGGCTTGAAAATTTCTCTGAGGCTACGCACCTCCCAGCTGCGAGAAAAAAGAGTTTTAGTTCTTCCACACCTGTGTAGTCTGCACGCCGGATTTATGCCCTCCCCGGAGTTCTGGCCAGGAGGCTTCTCACCACGTTTAAATTGTTACAAAGTTCAGCTACAGAGTTCCTTCTCCCTGTGGAGTTTTACCCCCTGCTCCTCTGGCCACCCTCCCAATGGATCCCTGTGATGCCAGGCAGGAATGGGCCGCTTGGGGACCCAGTGAGATCCCAGGGCCTTCCTGCTGCTTCCTCTACCCCTGTATTTCACTTGGCTCTCTAACTTGACTCAGCTCCAGGTAAAGTCGGAAACTTCTGCAAACAGACCTTCAGCTTCTCCAGTGGGGGGTGTGTGTTTGGGAGAGGAGGGTCTCCCTTTCCCATTTCTGCAGCTGGGGCACTCACAGTATTTGCAGTGTCTCCTGGGTCCTGCAGGAGCAGTCTGCTCTTTTCAGAGGGCCTGTGGGGTCCTCTTGGGATTGCTGGTTTGTTCTTGCAGTCAATCTGGAGCTAAAATTCACAATGCAAGCCTCCGCATGCTGCTCTGCCTGGAGCTACAATCTATTCCTGCCTCCCTTCTGCCGTGATAACAGAGATCCCTGCTTTTCCTTTAAAGGTATGGGTAGAGCAATGTGTTGATTGAGAATTCTTAAGATGTTTTGTTCTGACTTCTGCCACAGGTTCCTAATGTGAGAGGCTAGACCCAGATCATGGAGGTGCTTCAGTGTGATGGCTGTGATTTCCGAGCCCCGTCTTATGAAGATCTCAAGGCACACATTCAGGATGTCCACACGGCATTTCTGCAGCCAACTGATGTTGCTGAGGACAATGTGAATGAGCTACGATGTGGGTCCGTGAATGCCAGTAATCAGACAGAGGTGGAGTTTTCTTCTATAAAGGATGAATTTGCCATTGCAGAAGATTTATCAGGTAAATCTATACTAAACTTGGCACGGCCGATGGCTTTGTCACTTTCCTTATGCTTTTTCTTTAGGTCAAAATGCAACTTCATTGGGGACCGGAGGTTACTATGGCCACAGTCCAGGATATTATGGTCAGCATATTGCCGCTAATCCCAAACCAACAAACAAGTTTTTTCAATGCAAGTTCTGTGTACGCTACTTCAGGTCAAAAAACCTCCTCATAGAACACACTAGAAAGGTCCATGGAGCTCAAGCTGAAGGGAGTTCATCAGGACCCCCTGTCCCGGGATCCTTAAATTATAATATCATGATGCACGAGGGATTTGGAAAGGTCTTCTCTTGCCAGTTTTGCACATACAAGTCACCAAGAAGGGCAAGAATAATTAAGCATCAGAAGATGTATCACAAAAACAATTTGAAGGAGACCACTGCTCCCCCACCTGCTCCTGCTCCAATGCCAGACCCTGTGGTTCCGCCCGTATCACTGCAGGACCCCTGCAAGGAACTGCCAGCAGAGGTTGTGGAGCGCAGCATCTTAGAGTCTATGGTCAAGCCTTTGACCAAATCTCGAGGCAACTTTTGTTGTGAGTGGTGCAGCTACCAGACCCCCCGCCGAGAACGCTGGTGTGACCACATGATGAAGAAACACCGCAGTATGGTCAAGATCCTTTCCAGTCTCAGACAGCAACAAGAAGGAACTAATCTACCTGATGTGCCGAACAAGAGTGCCCCCAGCCCCACTTCCAACTCCACCTATCTGACCATGAATGCTGCAAGCCGGGAGATACCCAATACTACCGTCTCCAACTTCAGGGGCTCCATGGGCAACTCCATCATGAGACCCAATTCTTCAGCTTCCAAGTTTTCGCCCATGTCTTACCCTCAGATGAAGCCGAAGTCACCTCACAATTCTGGTCTAGTTAACTTGACAGAGAGATCCCGTTATGGAATGACTGACATGACCAATTCTTCTGCTGACCTGGAAACTAACAGCATGCTAAATGACTCTAGTTCTGATGAAGAGTTAAATGAAATAGACAGTGAGAATGGTTTAAGTGCTATGGATCACCAGACATCAGGCCTGTCTGCAGAGCAGCTGATGGGCTCAGATGGCAACAAATTATTGGAGACCAAGGGGATTCCATTTAGAAGATTCATGAATAGGTTCCAGTGCCCCTTTTGTCCTTTCCTCACCATGCATCGACGTAGCATCTCTCGTCACATAGAAAACATCCACTTATCTGGAAAGACAGCTGTCTACAAATGTGACGAATGTCCGTTTACTTGCAAGAGCTCGTTGAAACTTGGGGCTCACAAACAGTGTCACACGGGTACAACGTCAGATTGGGATGCTGTGAATTCCCAGAGTGAAAGCATTTCTTCCTCACTGAATGAAGGTGTGGTGTCTTATGAGAGCTCAAGCATCAATGGTAGAAAGTCAGGAGTCATGTTGGATCCCTTGCAGCAGCAACAGCCACCGCAGCCACCACCACCGCCGCCGCCACCACCACCATCACAGCCACAGCCACTGCAGCAGCCACAGCCACCACAGCTGCAGCCACCACATCAGGTGCCACCCCAGCCACAAACACAGCCACCACCAACGCAGCAGCCACAGCCACCCACACAAGCCGCACCTCTGCACCCATACAAATGCACCATGTGTAATTACTCCACCACAACTCTGAAAGGGCTAAGAGTCCATCAGCAGCATAAACATTCATTCTGTGACAACTTGCCAAAATTCGAGGGGCAGCCCTCAAGCCTACCATTGGAAAATGAGACAGACAGCCACCCCTCTTCCAGCAACACTGTGAAGAAAAGTCAGACCTCAATTCTTGGGTTGTCCTCCAAGAACAATTTTGTAGCTAAAGCCTCTAGGAAGCTCGCCAATGACTTTCCTCTAGATTTGTCACCCGTGAAGAAGAGAACCAGGATTGACGAGATAGCAAGCAACCTTCAGAGCAAAATTAACCAAACCAAACAGCAGGAAGATGCAGTGATCAATGTTGAGGATGATGAAGAGGAAGAGGAAGACAACGAAGTCGAGATAGAGGTTGAGTTGGACAGGGAGGAAGAACCGACAGAACCCATCATAGAGGTTCCCACTTCCTTTTCTGCCCAACAGATATGGGTAAGAGATACCAGTGAGCCCCAGAAAGAGCCCAACTTCAGAAACATCACCCACGATTACAATGCCACCAATGGGGCTGAGATTGAGCTCACCCTTTCTGAAGATGAAGAGGATTATTATGGCTCCTCAACAAACTTGAAAGATCACCAAGTTTCCAATACTGCTCTGCTGAATACCCAAACTCCCATCTATGGGACTGAGCACAATAGTGAAAACACAGACTTTGGTGACTCTGGAAGGCTTTACTATTGTAAACACTGTGACTTTAACAACAAATCTGCCCGGAGTGTTAGCACCCACTACCAACGAATGCACCCATACATTAAATTCAGCTTTAGGTACATCTTGGACCCCAATGATCACAGTGCAGTGTACAGGTGCCTGGAATGCTACATCGATTACACCAACTTCGAAGATCTCCAGCAGCATTATGGCGAGCACCACCCAGAAGCCATGAATGTACTCAACTTTGATCACTCGGACCTGATCTACCGGTGTCGGTTTTGTTCATACACGAGCCCGAATGTTAGAAGCCTGATGCCACATTACCAAAGAATGCATCCCACGGTGAAGATCAACAACGCGATGATATTTTCAAGCTATGTCGTGGAGCAGCAGGAAGGGCTGAATACAGAATCCCAGACCCTGAGGGAGATTCTGAATTCGGCTCCCAAGAACATGGCGACTTCCACACCTGTGGCTCGTGGTGGTGGTTTGCCAGCTACGTTCAACAAAAACACTCCTAAGACCTTTACTCCTGAATGTGAAAATCAGAAGGACCCTTTGGTCAACACTGTTGTTGTTTATGATTGTGATGTTTGTTCGTTTGCAAGCCCCAACATGCATTCTGTCTTGGTTCATTATCAGAAGAAACACCCCGAAGAAAAGGCTTCCTACTTTAGGATCCAGAAAACTATGCGAATGGTGTCTGTGGACAGGGGCTCTGCCCTTTCTCAATTATCATTTGAGGTGGGTGCTCCAATGTCTCCCAAAATGTCCAACATGGGTTCCCCACCCCCCCCACAACCCCCGCCACCAGACCTCAGTACTGAGCTTTACTACTGCAAACACTGTTCCTACAGCAATCGGTCAGTTGTGGGAGTGCTTGTCCACTACCAGAAAAGACACCCAGAAATAAAGGTTACTGCCAAATATATCAGACAGGCTCCTCCCACAGCTGCAATGATGAGAGGGGTCGAAGGGCCCCAAGGCTCCCCCCGGCCACCCGCCCCCATACAACAGCTGAACCGAAGCAGCTCTGAGAGAGATGGCCCTCCTGTGGAGAATGAGATGTTCTTTTGCCAGCACTGTGATTATGGGAACCGGACGGTCAAAGGGGTACTCATTCATTATCAGAAGAAGCACCGAGACTTCAAGGCCAATGCAGATGTGATCCGGCAGCATACGGCCACCATTCGAAGCCTCTGCGACCGAAATCAGAAGAAGCCTGCCAGCTGCGTGCTTGTCTCCCCCTCTAATCTGGAGCGGGACAAAACGAAACTCCGAGCACTCAAATGTAGGCAGTGCTCATATACCTCCCCCTACTTCTATGCACTGAGGAAGCATATCAAGAAAGACCACCCCGCCCTGAAAGCCACAGTCACGTCCATCATGCGATGGGCATTTCTAGATGGCTTGATAGAAGCTGGCTACCACTGCGAGTGGTGCATCTACTCCCATACGGAGCCCAACGGTTTGCTCCTGCATTACCAACGGAGGCATCCAGAACACTATGTTGATTACACCTACATGGCTACTAAACTGTGGGCTGGGCCAGACCCATCCCCTCCCTCTCTCACAATGCCAGCCGAAGCCAAAACCTACAGATGCAGGGACTGTGTTTTCGAAGCTGTTTCCATCTGGGACATCACTAATCACTACCAAGCATTCCACCCCTGGGCCATGAATGGTGATGAGTCAGTGCTACTGGACATCATCAAGGAGAAAGATGCTGTGGAGAAGCCCATTCTTTCATCCGAAGAGTTGGCAGGCCCTGTGAATTGTGAAAACAGTATACCCACCCCTTTCCCGGAGCAGGAAGCTGAATGTCCAGAGGATGCAAGACTGTCCCCTGAGAAAAGCCTGCAGCTAGCTTCAGCCAACCCCGCCATATCCTCCACCCCATACCAGTGCACGGTATGCCAATCTGAGTATAACAACTTGCACGGCCTTCTCACTCATTATGGGAAGAAGCACCCTGGCATGAAAGTGAAGGCTGCTGACTTTGCCCAGGACATTGACATCAACCCAGGTGCCGTCTACAAATGCAGGCATTGCCCATACATCAACACCCGCATCCACGGCGTACTGACCCACTACCAGAAGCGACACCCGTCCATCAAGGTGACCGCTGAGGACTTTGTGCACGACGTAGAGCAGTCTGCTGACATATCCCAGAATGACGTGGAGGAGACGAGCAGGATCTTCAAGCAAGGGTATGGCGCCTACCGGTGCAAACTGTGTCCGTACACACACGGCACTTTGGAGAAACTAAAAATCCACTACGAGAAGTATCACAATCAGCCTGAATTTGATGTCTTTTCCCAGTCGCCCCCGAAGCTGCCAGTCCCCCTCGAGCCCGAGATGACCACTGAAGTGAGCCCTTCCCAAGTCTCCATCACTGAGGAGGAGGTGGGAGAGGAGCCCGTGTCCACTTCTCACTTCTCTACCTCCCACCTGGTCTCCCACACTGTGTTCCGGTGCCAGCTCTGCAAGTACTTCTGCTCCACGAGGAAGGGGATCGCCAGGCACTACCGCATCAAGCACAATAATGTCCGAGCCCAGCCAGAAGGCAAGAACAACCTCTTCAAGTGTGCCCTGTGTGCCTACACCAACCCCATCCGCAAAGGTCTGGCAGCCCACTACCAGAAGCGCCACGACATTGATGCGTATTACACTCACTGCTTGGCAGCCTCCAGGACCATCAGCGACAAGCCCAACAAAGTGATCATCCCATCCCCGCCCAAGGACGACTCCCCTCAGCTGAGCGAGGAACTCCGGCGGGCAGTGGAGAAGAAAAAGTGCTCCTTGTGCTCTTTCCAGTCGTTCAGCAAGAAGGGCATCGTGTCCCATTACATGAAACGCCACCCAGGGGTGTTCCCAAAGAAGCAGCACGCCAGCAAGTTGGGGGGCTACTTCACGGCCGTCTATGCAGATGAGCATGAGAAGCCCACACTGATGGAAGAAGAGGAGAGAGGCAACTTTGAGAAAGCCGAGGTGGAGGGTGAAGCTCAGGAAATCGAGTGGCTCCCATTCCGCTGCATCAAATGCTTCAAGCTGTCCTTTAGCACTGCAGAGCTGCTGTGCATGCATTACACTGACCACCACAGTCGGGACCTAAAGAGGGACTTCATCATTCTGGGCAACGGCCCCCGCTTGCAGAACTCCACCTACCAGTGTAAGCACTGTGATAGCAAACTGCAAAGCACAGCCGAGCTGACCTCACACTTGAACATTCACAATGAGGAATTCCAGAAGCGTGCCAAACGTCAGGAGAGGAGGAAACAGCTTTTGAGCAAGCAGAAATATGCAGATGGTGCTTTTGCAGATTTCAAACAAGAGAGGGTAAGGATATGTTTTGATTTCCCTTCCCCCAGGAGTACTGATGGCTACCACTGTATTTTACCAGCCTTTTGGTCACTTAGAAGAGGTGCCAAAGATCAAGGAGAGGAAAGTGGTGGGCTACAAATGTAAATTCTGTGTGGAAGTGCACCCAACGCTCCGAGCCATCTGCAATCACCTCCGAAAGCACGTCCAGTATGGCAATGTCCCAGCTGTGTCAGCTGCTGTGAAGGTGAGAACTGGAAGGTCTGGATGAGCATTGTGGTGGGGCATGTGTGTGTGTGTGGTTCTCTTAGCAGGAGGCGGATGACCCTGCCCACTTGTTCCTGGATGGATTGGAAGCAGCCAAAGACGCCAGTGGCGCCCTGGTGGGCCGGGTGGATGGTGAACACTGCTTGCTTGATGGAATGTTGGAGGATGAAACCCGGCCGGGGGGATACCATTGCAGTCAATGTGACAGAGTCCTGATGTCCATGCAGGGGCTGCGTTCTCATGAGAGGAGCCACCTGGCCCTGGCCATGTTTACCCGCGAGGACAAGTACAGCTGCCAGTATTGCTCGTTTGTTTCTGCTTTCAGGCACAAGTAAGTGCTATTGGGGGGTCACTAGTGGTTACCATTTTTCTTTTTGTTTTCCTTCTACATCAAGTTTGGATCGCCATATGCAAACCCACCACGGACACCATAAACCATTCCGATGCAAACTCTGCTCCTTCAAGTCCTCCTATAACAGCCGGCTGAAAACACATATACTCAAAGCTCATGCTGGTGAGTTGTGCATTGATGATGCACAAGTTCTTCTGTTCTATTTCTTGTCACCATCCTCTTCCAGGTGAGCATGCCTACAAGTGTTCTTGGTGCTCATTCTCCACCATGACAATCAGCCAGCTGAAGGAACACTCCCTCAAGGTCCACGGAAAAGCCCTGACCCTCCCCAGGCCACGGATCGTCAGTCTCCTCTCCTCACACTCCCACCACTCCTCCCAAAAAGCTACCCCGGCTGAAGAAGTGGAAGACTCCAATGGTAAAAATGGGCTTCCAAGCTGGAATTAACCATGCCCCGTGTCATTTTTCCCGTCTCTTCACAGACTCATCATATTCAGAGCCCCCAGATGTTCAGCAGCAGTTGAACCACTATCAGTCAGCTGCCCTGGCAAGGAACAACAGCCGTGTTAGCCCTGTGCCTCTTTCTGGGGCTGCTGCTGGCACTGAGCAGAAAACTGAAGCCGTGCTTCACTGCGAATTCTGTGAATTCTCCTCCGGCTACATCCAGAGCATCAGGCGTCATTACCGGGACAAGCATGGTGGGAAGAAGCTTTTCAAGTGCAAAGACTGCTCCTTTTACACAGGCTTTAAGTAAGTGACGTAATGAACAGCTATGGAAAACACGCATCACCTCTCCTCCCAAACTCTCTCCTAGATCTGCTTTTACTATGCACGTGGAAGCTGGGCACTCAGCAGTTCCCGAGGAGGGCCCCAAAGATCTTCGCTGTCCTCTCTGCCTCTATCACACCAAATACAAGCGCAACATGATTGACCACATCGTGCTGCACCGAGGTAACCTTTCTAACTTGGTTTTCTTGGATGCATTCCCATCTTTCCATTCAATTTGTTTCCACAGAAGAGCGTGTTGTCCCCATTGAAGTTTGCCGGTCCAAACTGTCCAAATACTTGCAGGGAGTAGTTTTCCGCTGTGATAAGTGTACCTTCACCTGCTCCAGTGATGAGAGCCTCCAGCAACATATAGAAAAGCACAATGAACTGAAACCTTACAAATGCCAGCTCTGCTACTATGAGACCAAGCACACGGAGGAACTGGACAGCCACCTTCGGGATGAGCATAAGGTACTTACCAGGACTTCCTGCTCCCGCCTCAGATTATTCCATCATTTGTTTGGGCCTTTTTCAGGTAAGCCGTAACTTTGAGCTGGTTGGACGGGTTAACTTGGATCAGCTGGAACAGATGAAGGAGAAAATGGAGAGCTCCAGCAGCGATGATGAGGACAAGGAAGAAGAAATGAACAGCAAGGCTGAAGACAGAGGTTAGTCTCATCCTGCCCTCCCAATCCCAGATACACAGGTAACACTTCTGCTTTCTCTTTGCAGAGCTGATGAGATTTTCTGACCACGGGGCTGCTCTTAACACTGAGAAGCGTTTTCCATGTGAATTTTGTGGACGGGCGTTTTCACAGGGCTCTGAGTGGGAAAGACATGTGCTGAGACACGGCATGTAAGTTGGGCCACTTCAAGGATGCCTTTGTCCTCATCTGTCTCTTCGATAAATGTTTTTCCAGGGCATTGAATGACACCAAGCAGGTGAGCAGAGAAGAAATCCACCCAAAAGAGATCATGGAGAACAGTGTTAAAATGCCCTCCATAGAGGAAAAGGAAGATGACGAGGCCATTGGGATAGACTTTTCCCTAAAGAATGAAACAGTAGCCATCTGTGTAGTAACTGCCGACAAATCTCTCCTGGAGAATGCAGAGGCCAAAAAAGAATGAGCGTTTGGTGAAATTCTTAATCAAACCTTACTTGAACAGTGATGAAAAAGTGGGAGGGCTGGCTTGGGCTGAGAAGGGAGGGACAGAAAAGAGAAGACAGAACAAAGCTGCTTTTTAGGACTGAACAATCTATTTTCAAAGCACTGGTACCTGTGTGAGTGAGTATGTAAATTAAAGTTATTTAAATGGTTGGAATATGTGGCTCCTTTTCCATCACTACATCTTTTCTTCCGGATCTTCATCATGGAAGTTTCATTTGTTGCGGAATATGGAAGCACCTCCCAATGGTACGGTGCACCCTGTGGTGGTCTTGGACAGTATGTGGAAACAGAAGCTCCATGACGGTAGAAGACTTCTCATTGGGGAGCAACTTTTTGACGCACAACTTTTGGTGCGTTTTTCTAGTTTTAATACCTTAAGCTTTTTCAAGACCTAACTGCAGCCGCTTTGGGAAAAAAAAACAAAAAACAAAAAACAGAAAACAAAAAAAAAAAAACTGCTTTGCATAAAACAGTCACCTGTTTCCTAGTACCTCAAACTTAACCAAGGGAACTCTCTGCATTTGTCAGTACTACCTGTCGTCGTTGTGGTTAAATGTAGAGAGAACTGCTGGGCAAGATGGTGAATGGAGAAAAAAAAAGAGTTTTAAAGAAAGGAACACAAATTGTGCTTAAAATCCCCATGTGGGTTTTATTTCTTAAAATACTGTGATTTTTTTAATTATTTTAGTAAAAAACAAAACAAAAAAAAGAAACAGACTTTAATTATTAGATAACTGTTTGTGAATTGTCATCCTTTATTCCAGGTAAGCTGTTTATTAGTGTTCAACTATAATTTAGAATTTGGTAGATTCATGTGAGCTAATTTTAAGGTGATTGTGGAGTTTTGTTTGCCACATGTTTATTTTCTATCAATTTGAGTGTTACAAACACAGCACAATTCAGTTTTTCATATGAATTGTTTTTCGTGTGTGTGTTGTTATTGTTGTTTTAATTTCGGGGCAAGGGAGATTTAGTTTTTTGTGAATAGGAATGTTTTTATTTTAAACATGGAAATAACAAAGAAGTTAACTTTCTTTTTTTTTTTTTTTTTTTTTTTTAATTTAACTAAAGAACCAAACTTTCGGCACAGCTATGCAGCTTGTGGGCCAGACGAGGAGGTCCTCCTCACCCTTTTGTTGCCTGTCAAATTCACGCATTATCCGTCTCATAAATAATTTCTGTTAGGATTGGCTGGCTTTTGTGTGTGATTTTAAAATCTGTGTTTTGTTTCTGCTGGCATTGTGTTTTGTTGGGGGTTTTCATTTATTTAGGGGACGAGGGGATGTACTAGAATCCCATCCCTTTCGTGAGAGTGGACAAGAAATAACATATCCTACAAGGAGCCTGGAGAACTACTTTCTTTCTTTCTTTTTTTTTTTTTTTTTTTTTTTTTAAATCTAGCTGCCAGCTGCTCTGTCCCCCATATCAGCTTTTTCAGGAGGGAGCAGCTTAGACTAAATCTAAGCCTACATTTATAATATGTTCTGATTGTGAACAAAGGGTTTCGTTCCAAAAAATAGAAAAGAACTTTTCTTGAAGCCTAGGTTTTAGAAGCCCGTGTGTGTGTGTGCTTGGATGTGTGTGTGCGTGTATGAGTGTGTGTGTGCATGTGTGCACGTGTGAATCCTTTGGTTTTCATGTTTTTTTTTTTTTTTTTTTACTTGGAAGGGTTGTGGGAGGGTGGGAGGGAAGAAAGGGAAGGGGAATTGCTGAGATGACAGTGTCCCACACAGCTTCAAATAAAATCCATGGAAAGATGTTGCATTTGTGGAATAAGTGCTTACTTGAAAAGCATGTTCTTCTTTTATTTTCTTACTGTTAAGAATTTTTATTTGTAGGATGTTTGTTTTAATTTAATTTTTTTAAGGGATGGGGGCCATCATGTGGAAACCAGAAAATGGGGAAAGTGTGAACTATCCAGACAAAGATTCATTTTGTGTCTATATTTGTTTTTAATTGGCCTCATTTCAAATGTATTAAACAGTTCCATACCTGGATTGGGTGTTTGTAATGGTTACCAAAAAACAAACAAAAAAAGAAAGAAAAAGGAAAAAAAAAAAGAAAATAATTGTGACATGCTTTTATCACTACTTTATTTTTCAAATAACATGTAAATATTGTAATCCATTGGATTTTGTTTTGCTAACCTGTTAATAAAAATATGGGACCATTATCCTTTTAACAAGGCTAGAATGTCATTTTTTTCTTTTTCAAACATATACCTGATATTTTGTGGCCGCACATTTTGGATGCATTATTATAATTCTGTTGACTGTAATGACATAGAATTTACAACATTTTTTGTTGTTGTTTAATTTATACAGAGGACATTTTTTTCAGAGCTTGAGAGAAGAAAATAAATAGCAAAATGATAACCTATTGACTCCAGTAATCAGTGTTTCCCAATACTTCATAAGAGATAGGGAGACCCTGAGTCCTTGAAGCCAAGGGTTTAAAAACAAAACAAAAACAAAAAAAACCACAAGTAGGTTATTCAAGTTGTTTGCAACATACATTTTGTAATGAAATGTGAGAAATTAATAAAGAATTTTTTTCACATGTGTCTATGTGCATCTGTTGTAAATCATTTACAGA